AAATGGATGGGGGTATGCTAAAGAGACACAGGAGCCAACGGAAACAGCTCTCAAAGGCCAAAGCTAGAACGAAATTAGCTAGAAAATAAATATGAAGTATATTGGATTATAACCCAAAGTATAAATGTCCATGAGTCCATACTGATTAAATAAATGGTTGAATAAATAATGGAGGAGTAGAGACAAATATCTCATATGAAAGAACTCCAGGCCAGGGATGGTGGCTCACGCCTGTAATCCCAGCACTTTGGGAGGCTGAGGCGGGTGGATCACGAGGTCAGGAGATCGAGACCATCCTGGCTAACACGGTGGTCTCTATTAAAAATACAAAAAATAAGCCGGGCGTGGTGGCGGGCACCTGTAGTCCCAGCTACTTGGGAGGCTGAGGCAGGAGAATGGCGTGAACCCGGGAGGCGGAGCTCTCAGTGAGCTAAGATCGCGCCACTGCACTCCAGCCTGGGCGACAGAGCGAGACTCCGTCTCAAAAAAAATAAAAAATAAAAATAAAGAGCCTAAGGACTAAGGATTTAATTAACCAAGCACCAACCCGTGCAGCCTCAGGAGACTGGTCCCGCAGCGCAAGTGTGTCCCTCTACCCCCCGCAAGCCGGGCCGCGTCTTCCTGGCTCTCCTGGCGCCGGCACCGAGCAGGGCGTGGACCTGAACTTATGTGACCCCACCCGGTCACAACCCGGGGTAGGAAGCTAAAGCCGTCCGCCCACCCGAGGGGCGGTCCCAGCACCCCAGTGGGGGACTGCTGCGCTCGGCCTCTGTGTTCGATCGGGAACCCAGGTCTCTTCCCTGCCAATAACAAAACCGCCGCGTCCCGGGCCTCCCTTCCGGAGCCGGAGTCGGCGGCCGAGCGCTGGTGGCGGAGCCTGGACAGTTAATTCCAACCGCCTCCGGGTGATTCCGGGGACAGGAGCGCCGAGAGCTCCTCCCTTTGGCCGCGGAGCCGGCTCGGCGCTGATTGGCTGAGGGCCTCGGTTGTGGCTCTTGAAGGCTCCCCATTGGCCCCGCGCTCCAGTGGCAGGAGTGTGGCGGCCCGGCCTCCGCAGGCTACCCGGGGTTGAAGCTACTGCGAGCTCCGGTGGCTGCCTGGGGACGCTCAGGGACGCTCATTCCTGGCCAGAGTCCTGACTTCTTTCTCGGATCGAGATCTCGTTGCTGGCTCGAGGAAATCACCGGCTCTTCTCCCGGATCCTTTTCTTCTCTCACTTGCTGGCTTTCTTCTTCCTGCCTCCCTGGCTTCCATCTCCCAACCCCGCGATTCCCTCCTCTACTCCCGTGCTCCCGTCGCCCGCCATCCTGAGCCATCCCACCTGCAACCTTCTGTCTTTTGCCCCTCCTTGACCTCAGAGGGTCCTGCCTTAAGCTTCTCACCAGAATCTCCTAGATTTCTATCTCTTCCCTGCTTGCCAGCTCTTGACTCCCAAATTCCAGCTGACGTTTGACCACTTGACATTTGACCCTGACACCCTTGACTGCAAATCTAAATTCTTATCTTCTGCAACCTGTACTGCTGAAACAGGCCTTCCCCCTGTCTTCCAACCCCGCTTTCTGACACCCATTTTTACTTTCTTACTCTTGGGTCAGTTCCTGCTACAGCTATCCCACCATGGACTTCTTGATGAGTGGCCTGGCAGCCTGCGGGGCCTGTGTATTCACCAATCCCCTGGAGGTGGTGAAGACCAGGATGCAGTTGCAAGGAGAACTGCAGGCCCCTGGCACATACCAGCGGCACTACCGAAATGTCTTCCATGCCTTCATCACCATCGGCAAGGTGGATGGCCTTGCTGCCCTGCAGAAAGGCCTGGCCCCCGCCCTCTTGTACCAGTTCCTGATGAATGGCATCCGACTGGGCACCTATGGGCTGGCTGAGGCTGGGGGCTACCTGCACACAGCCGAAGGCACCCACAGTCCTGCCCGCAGCGCAGCAGCTGGGGCCATGGCTGGGGTCATGGGAGCCTACTTGGGGAGCCCCATCTACATGGTAAGAAGAGGGCTCTTGCCTGGGACCTTCAGGGGCACAGGCTATGATATTCTCTTGTTCCCAGGTGAAGACACACCTGCAGGCACAGGCAGCCTCAGAAATTGCTGTAGGGCACCAGTATAAGCATCAGGTGAGGGTTCCCAAGTCTGCCAAAGTCCCTGACTGAACCCCACCCCCGGTCTTCCCCACACTAGGGCATGTTTCAGGCGCTAACCGAGATTGGCCAGAAACATGGTCTGGTGGGGTTATGGCGTGGGGCTCTGGGCGGCCTGCCCCGAGTTATCGTCGGTTCCTCCACCCAGCTGTGCACCTTCTCATCCACCAAGGACCTCCTGAGCCAGTGGGAGGTACTGCCTGGGAAATGGGTGGGTCTGTTTCGGTTGACAACGCTCTTCCTCTCTACCCCCTTAGATCTTTCCTCCCCAGAGCTGGAAGTTGGCGCTGGTGGCTGCCATGATGAGTGGCATTGCAGTTGTCTTGGCCATGGCACCCTTTGATGTGGCCTGCACAAGGCTCTACAACCAGCCCACAGATGCACAGGGCAAGGTAAGGAAGTGCTCTGGGATGCAGGCGGGAAGGTGCTCTCCCTCCCTCTCTGACACACTCTCAGGGCCTCATGTACCGGGGGATACTGGACGCTCTGCTGCAGACAGCTCGGACCGAGGGCATTTTTGGCATGTACAAGGGTATAGGTGCCTCCTACTTCCGCCTCGGCCCCACCCTCTTTTCAACCTCTTTTCCCCCTCACAGAACCGAGTCCCCAAGTTCTCAGCAACATCATGCAGTGCTTCAGCGCCTTTACTGGGGACCAAAGATGTTAGGATCGTGAAGGGTCAGACTGGTCACCAGCTGTTCAAAGTCACCCAGGCTCCAGGGTGCAGGTGACAGATTTTCGGGGCCAAGAGATGACCTGTTGTCAGGGCTTGGGGTGGGGGAACAGATGGAGACAGAACATCATCCAGGCCTGAGGTTTGGAAATTGCCAATTCCTGTTCCCCAGAGGACCTGGGTATCAGTTACCCCAAACCTCTGGCCCACTCCTGCTTCCTTGGAGGATCCCACCAGTGAGTCTCCCTGTTCTGTCCCTCCCAGCCCGATTCTCCTGGGAACCCAGTCATGAGATACCCGCCCGTTCCTTCCTCCTTACGGGGGCTGATTGAAGGTAAGCAAGAGATCAGTCTGGTACTGGGGCAGCCTCAGCAAGGCCTGATGAAGTGTCACGTCCTTTGCTACCTAAGGGGATCAGAGTCAGGATGCTTACCTGGATCTCTGCGTCCCCGCTACCGCCCTTCCAGGACATTACACACTCTCGGGCCCTCACCTGCTGGTTTTCCTTAGCTATCTGCTGCTTGCCAGAGAGGACCCAGGCTTCTTGACAGCGGCCCCTCAGGGCCAGGTTCTCCAAACTGAGAGGCTGAACAGACTCCACATGGACAGCCCTAGCCCCCTGCACGCCACCAACATCCTCAAAGTGGTACCTGGAGTAGGGAAGCGGGGTCAGGAAGGGACATCTCTGGTCGCCTCCCCGGGAGCATCTTTAAGTTGCAGGCCTGGCTCCCGGCCCGTGCGTGGTCTCACCGCCCGGATTAACCGTCGGCCGCGGGCCCCGCCCACTGGTCCGACCCCGCCCCTGCCATTGGCCAGCCGGGGGCCATTCCCTCACCGCGCAGCCGCTTCGCCCCGTACGTGGGCCTGCAGCTCGAGAAGTTCCACTATCAGGCTCTGGTCCGTCACGGGATGGCAGAAAACTTCTTGATTGTCCGGGACCGGTCGGAGGTCGCTGGAGTGAGGCGAGGCAGACCCTGGTTGACCCCGGTCTCTTCCCACAACCCACCCAGTCAGCCGCCCCTGGGCGCCCCGGCCTTCTCACCTTACGTCAATGGCCCCCATGGGGAGGATGGCGGAAAAGGCGCCCCCGAACAGCGGGCAGTCTCTCGTGGGCTCCATGGGTCTGAGGCTGGGTTATGGGCATTAGAAAGGTTTAAAAGAAGTCCACATTGGGTCACGTGGCATCGGCTCCCTGGGTTTCGCAGCTGCCACCGCCACCCGGGTCTGGCTTAGCTCCCGGATCCTTTAAGATTTGGCTCCGCCCTGCGCTCTCGTTGGCCAATCGGCGCCAAGACCCTGGGGGCGGGGGTCAGCGGCTTTGCTCCGGAAGCCGCGCTCTTAGGAGTGCGCCTGGCGGGACGGTGGGGTCTGCCTTGGGGTTGGACTTAGGGTTAGGGTCTATGTCGCCCCCGGTGGTCACGAGCATGCTCCCGCCAGCCTCCTCTTGATTGATTGATTGATTGATTGATTGACAGGTCTCGCTGTGTCGCCCAGGCTGTAATGCAGTGGCGCGATCACCGCTCACTGCAGTCTCCACCTCCAGGACTCAAGTGATACTCCTGCCTCAGCCTCTTGAGTGGCTCCTGCTCCCGCCACCACGCCCGGCTAAATTTTTAATTACTTGTAGAAATGGGGCGGGGTGGGGAGTGTCTCCCAATCTTGCCCAGGCTGGCCTCAAACTCCTGGACTCAAGCGATCCTCCCGCCTCGGCTCCCTAAGTGCTGGAATTACAGGCGAGAGCCACAGCGCCTGGCCTCCTCGTCCTTTTCAAGTGGTCACACCTTCCAAGAAGGTCGCCTGAGACCCTCCTGAGGGGCAGGTGCTCGTCAAAGGGGCCCACGTCTAGGTAGGGTCTCTTGAGTCAGGAAAGCATAGTTTCACGGTGTTCTGGGCCTCTGAAAGAAGAATGGGCTGCCACCCAGACCGCTAATTCATAGATCTGCTGCTGGGAATTAGGGGAACAATGCGTCCAGGTTAGGATTCAGGTCTCACATCTTCCTGAAAGTGAGAGCCAACCTGGGTATTAGAAATCTAATTCCTCTCAAATATTTGCCTTGGGAATGCTCCCGGGCAGGTGCAACCCCACCCCCAGCTCCACACACCTGGACAGAAGCACAGATTAAACCCTCTTTTGTTTGTCTTTTACAGATTTGTTGTGTTCTTTAAGTTTTAACTTC